CGCGACCCCGTGTTTGGGAGTGACAACAGCGAGTCAGGGCAAGGCGGCCGGCCCAGCTCACCTGCGGGCTGCAGTCAGCCCGGACGCCGAGACCCGTGCCTAAGGCCCCCGTGCCCCAGGCCTCCCAGGGGTGCTGAGCGCCCCCAGGCCCAGAATCTCCGGGGGCCCGGGCAAGGCTGTCAGGTATGTTCCCTCCCGTGGCGAAGCCGGGGCTGGGCCTCCAACAGACCCACCCGGACTCGCGTCCCTGGGCAGAACCACACAGCCTGCTCGACCCCCGGGTGAGGACTTCCACTTGGGGGGTCCCAAGATGCGACGTCACACACCGAGGGACACGAGGCGGGTGGGGAATAGCCACAAGCCCCTCCATCCTGCGTTCACCCCACACTACGTTCTGCTCCGGGCCGGCCGGGGACCCTGCCCCTCCGGGTCTCTGGTCTCCTCCGAAGCTTCTTTGTCTAGGAAGTGCGGGGAGGTGCCGGCCCCGGGCGCGCGTCCCCGTCCCCCACCTTTCTTCCCCACGTTGCGGACCCGAGGCCGCCAGGGTCGTGGGGGCGGGGGCGAGGCTGGCGCCTCGAGACCCCCGGGTTCCCCGCCACCCGCAGGGCCTGAGCCGCGGGGAGGGGCGGGGAGGGGACGCCGCCGCGGGCCGGGGGTGGAGAGCGACTTCCTCCTCCGCGGCCGCGTCACGCGGCAGGGGTCAAGGTGTGGCCCAGGTACGCGGCGGGGGGCGGTGGCGCGGCCATATTTGGCGACTTCGGCGCCGCCGGAGCCCCGCCCGCCTCCGCCGGGAAGCCCGGCCCGGGGCAGCGCCATCCCCGCCCGCCGCCGGGCCTGAGTCACGGCGGGCGGGGGGCGGAAGTAACGGACGGGGGGCGCCCGCCCGGCGCTCCTGGCCTTATTTAGTCAAGGAGGCCGCCGATTGGCGCGCGGGACAGAGGGGCGGCGGCCGGGCAGCCTCGGGGCGTAGGAGTGGCCCGGCGCCTCCGAGGGGTCGGGGCGGGAGCCGGGCGTGGGGGGCCTCGGAGCCTGGGGAGTCCCGGGACCGACGGCGGCGGGGATGCGGGTCTGCCTGTCCCTGGGATGCGGGCGGGCGGGCAGGGCGAGGCCTGGAGCCCGCGGGGCGCAGGGGGCTGGACCGCGCGCTGTGATTTTTCTGTTTAGCAGCGGGGCCTCGCCCAAGGTCGCGCGGGGCCTGTCCTGGATATGCTCTGGGAAGCCAGTGGCGCAGGGCAGCCGCCACCCTTCTGGAACCAGTGCCGGAGAGGGCCGGGCAGCTGGGCCTGGGGAGGGGACCGCATGGATGGAGCTGGGGGTAGCTGGGCGGCCTCCGGAGCCGGGAGAGTCGGCAGCTGCACTTCCGCCAGAGGTGGGTGTGTCCTTCACATTTCAGGAAGGGAGCTGGCTAATTTTTGCATTTTTGGTGGAGACAGGGTTTCACCATGTTGGCCAGGCTGGCCTGAACTCCTGACCTTAAGTGATCCACTCGCCTAGGCCTTCCAAAGTGCTGGGATTACAGGCGTGAGCCACCTCACCCAGCCTGGAGTGTCTCATCTTCCACCACTAAATGAAACGATGGACCCTGAACAGAAAAAGGAACAGTGGTGGAAGAACTAGCAAAGCCCACAGCCTTGAGTTTGGCCGTAAGTATCAAGGTTAATCTCTCAGTTATGGCGGTCTCCTCTTTTTCCTCCCCTGTGTCTGCAGGTGCCTGGCACGGTTGCTGTCCAGGGCTTAGAGGACAGAGGAAGAGCCCCTGAGTCTGTGCACACTCTGCCACCATGGCCCTGCCCACCTCTGGAGCCCACAGGTGCCCAGCCCAGGCCCCTTGCTTTTGGCTAGACTCCTGCCCTACGGGGACCCCCATGATGGCCACTCAGGAGATGGGCCCAGGAGGACAGGGGAGTGACTCCAGGCCATGACCGGAAGGGGCCTGTGGCCCCTGTTCCCAGTCCCCAGGGAGACGGGAGGGTCACACGCTGTTATGAGGAAGAGGACACCGGGCTGGCCCTGGCCCAGGGTGGCCAGCTCTGGTTTCACTACTTGGCCCCAAGCCCCTGAGGCAGGTGCAGGAGCCAGGCACGGTGAGCAGGGCCCAGTGCCCCTCAGGCTCTGGGGAAGGGGTACAGCCAGGTGGCCCAGAGCAAGGAGGTGCTGTAGACAGGTGTGACCACTTCCAGTCTCTCCCGGCCTGCTGGCCTTCATCCTCTCCCAGATTCCAAGGGCCACCGCTGGGAGCATGGGGTGGACATCGTCCCACCAGCCTCCTGGATCCACATCCGTAAAGACTCCAAAGTGAAGTGAGGCTGGCTTCACTCCAGCTCACAGCAGAGGAGGGGGCAGCCTCAGGGCCCAGCAACTTGCTCAGAGCGCACAGGAGTGCGCTGGGGCCGGGCCAGCCTGGCCCAGGGCCTCTGACTCTGCCCCCTGCCTGCAGGGCTGCACGGCCACTGTGTTCCACCCTCCAGCGTGGGTGGCAGTCCAGTGCGTCATTCTGGGGCCTGAGCAGTGTGGCCAGAGGCCGGTCTGGGGTGGAGGCGACCTGGGCTGCAGGTTGTGGCTGGGGTCCTTGCTATGCTTCTGGCAGCAGGAATCAGAGAAGCAGTAACTGGATCCAGCTGAGGGCCTGGCGGCCACCGAGGGTACGGGCGGCGATCAGGTTGCGGCCGAGCCGTGAGCGTTCCACTGGACGGCTTCTACATCCGGAAGGGCTGGGCCGGGCCGGGCCGGGAGCCCACACGGGGTTGGAGGAGGGGGGCAGGAACGAGAGAGGCCAAAAGGTGCAGGGCCGTGAAGAGGGGCGCTGGGCCCACGCTATGAGGAAAAGGGGATCAACCCTGCCCTCCAGCCCCGTAGGCCCTCAGGCCCTCGGGCTCTGGGCTCTGTGCAATCCGGGAGTGGCTGAAATCCAAGCTGAGGGTAATGAAAGGTGCTGCTCCTAAGCCGCACGTCTCTGATCCGCCCTCCCCGCCCGCCCTCTGCTGCCCGCGGGCCCTCTAAGAGCTGCCCAGGCTGCTGCCGCGGGTCAGAGGCGGGTCAGAGCAGGCAGGGGGTTCGTGACGCCGGCTGGGTCTGGGGGCTGTGGGCCAGCCGAGCCGACCCGGGCTTCTGGGGGACCGCGGGGGCCGTGAGCACTCAGAGGGCGCATCCCAGGCCCCTCCGGGGACCCGGCCAGCCTGAAGATGCCGACGAACGGCCTGCACCAGGTGCTGAAGATCCAGTTTGGCCTCGTCAACGACACTGACCGCTACCTGACAGCTGAGAGCTTCGGCTTCAAGGTCAATGCCTCGGCACCCAGCCTCAAGAGGAAGCAGACCTGGGTGCTGGAACCCGACCCAGGACAAGGCACGGCTGTGCTGCTCCGCAGCAGCCACCTGGGCCGCTACCTGTCGGCAGAAGAGGACGGGCGCGTGGCCTGTGAGGCAGAGCAGCCGGGCCGTGACTGCCGCTTCCTGGTCCTGCCGCAGCCAGATGGGCGCTGGGTGCTGCGGTCCGAGCCGCACGGCCGCTTCTTCGGAGGCACCGAGGACCAGCTGTCCTGCTTCGCCACAGCCGTTTCCCCGGCCGAGCTGTGGACCGTGCACCTGGCCATCCACCCGCAGGCCCACCTGCTGAGCGTGAGCCGGCGGCGCTACGTGCACCTGTGCCCGCGGGAGGACGAGATGGCCGCAGACGGAGACAAGCCCTGGGGCGTGGACGCCCTCCTCACCCTCATCTTCCGGAGCCGACGGTACTGCCTCAAGTCCTGTGACAGCCGCTACCTGCGCAGCGACGGCCGTCTGGTCTGGGAGCCTGAGCCCCGTGCCTGCTACACGCTGGAGTTCAAGGCGGGCAAGCTGGCCTTCAAGGACTGCGACGGCCACTACCTGGCACCCGTGGGGCCCGCAGGCACCCTCAAGGCCGGCCGAAACACGCGACCTGGCAAGGATGAGCTCTTTGATCTGGAGGAGAGTCACCCACAGGTGGTGCTGGTGGCTGCCAACCACCGCTACGTCTCTGTGCGGCAAGGTAGGGAGGGCACAGGTGGCGACCTCCTGAGGGCGTGAGGGGCTTCCCCATCTCCTCCCTCCAGGGGTCAACGTCTCAGCCAATCAGGATGATGAACTAGACCACGAGACCTTCCTGATGCAAATTGACCAGGAGACAAAGAAGTGCACCTTCTATTCCAGCACTGGGGGCTACTGGACCCTGGTCACCCATGGGGGCATTCACGCCACAGCCACACAAGTGTGAGTGCACACATCCCTTCCTCCTCCATCATGTCCTGAGGAGACCTTTTGCTGCTCCCTCCAGTTCTGCCAACACCATGTTTGAGATGGAGTGGCGTGGCCGGCGGGTAGCACTCAAAGCCAGCAACGGGCGCTACGTGTGCATGAAGAAGAATGGGCAGCTGGCGGCTATCAGCGATTTTGTCGGTGAGCACTCTGCCTGCCAGGTACTGGGGCAGGGGTCCCTAAGTCCAGGTGTGGCGTTTCCCAGGGCCCCCACCCCGCCCGGCCTGGACAGGGAAGGTGGCGGGAGGGGCAGCGCAGCAGACGCTCTCCCCGCCAGGCAAGGACGAAGAGTTCACCCTCAAGCTCATCAACCGGCCCATCCTGGTGCTGCGCGGCCTGGACGGCTTCGTCTGCCACCACCGCGGCTCCAACCAGCTGGACACCAACCGCTCCGTCTACGACGTCTTCCACCTGAGCTTCAGCGACGGCGCCTACCGGATCCGAGGTGCGTGGCGGGGCGGGTGGGCACGCGGGAGCGGCACCCCCGCCGACGCCGTCCCGTCCCCCAGGCCGCGACGGAGGGTTCTGGTACACGGGCAGCCACGGCAGCGTGTGCAGCGACGGCGAACGCGCCGAGGACTTCGTCTTCGAGTTCCGTGAGCGCGGCCGCCTGGCCATCCGCGCCCGGAGCGGCAAGTACCTGCGCGGCGGCGCCTCGGGCCTGCTGCGGGCCGATGCCGACGCCCCGGCCGGGACCGCGCTTTGGGAGTACTGAGGCCGCGCCCAGACCAGCCTGTCGCGCATTAAAACCGTGTCTCTCCCGCAGCTGTGGGTGGGCCCCGGGGCGCCGCTTGGGG